GCAGTGAGCTGAGATGGTGCAGCTTGCCTGCACTCTTGCCTGGGTGACAAGAGTAAGACTCTGTCTAAAAAAAAAAAAAAAAAAAAAAAAAAAAAATGCCGGGTGCGGTGGCTCATACCTGTAATCCCAGCACTTTGGGAGGCTGAGGCGGGCAGATCACAAGGTCAGGAGTTCGAGACCAGCCTGACCAACATGGTGAAACCCCATCTCTACTAAAAATACAAAAATTAGCCAGGTGTGTTGGCACGCACCTGTAATCCCAGCTACTTGGGAGGCTGAGGCAGGAGAATCGCTTGAACCCATGAGGCGGAGGTTGCAGTGAGCCAAAATCACACCATTGCACTCCAGCCTGGGTGACAGAGCGAGACTCTGTCTCAAAAAAGAAAAGATCACAGAAAAAAGTATTCTAGAAAGGGCTTTGTTGATTCCTTTCAAGGCTTGAGGCTGATTTGTAGTAAAATCTCTGTCACCCAGGAGGATTACGGGAACTGCAAAAGTACCACTTGGTTAGAGCATCTTTATTGAAGATTACTTAGTAGATTATGTAGTAGGCACTAAATACAGATGTGCTGCTTTTTTTTTGTTTTTTGTTTTGAGATGGAGTTTCGCTCTTGCTGCCCAGGCTGGAGTGCGATGGCGCGATCTTGGCTCGCTGCAACCTCTGCCTCCTGGGTTCAAGTGATTCTCCTGCCTCGGCCTCCTGAGTAGCTGAGACTACAGGCATGTGCTACCACGCCCGGCTAATTTTGTATTTTTAGTAGAGACAGGGTTTCTCCATGTTGGTCAGGCTGGTCTTGAACTCCTGACCTGAGGTGATCCACCAGCCTCAGCCTCCCAAAGTGCTGGGATCACAGGAGTGAGCCACACCGCGCCCGGCCTGTGCTGCTCTTATTAAGCAACTGCCTCATATGAGGCTCTAAATAGCTTCTTTTAGTGTTTGAAACCTCATAAACTGTAGTCATGGCAACTGGTGTCTGATCTAGGTGGGAGCCAGCTTCTAAGGTAACTGGACATCCAGCAGATCACTCCACAGCTTTGCTCCCAGCCTGTCCACCTCACCCTCGGTCAACTTCCCCTGAGCCTGCTGCTGTCTCTTGAGCCCACTGTGAGATCCAGATAGATACCCACTGAGGAGGAAGCAGGATGGAGACATGGGATCAGGCGTTGCTTTCTTGTAAATATGTGCATTTCCTGTTACTTTACATGTAGTAGTATTTTTTTCCCCCATTCATTTTCAGACTCTCTTGGAAGTTTAGGATATTTCACAGTTCTGAATGTTAGCCACTGAAAATGCCAGTAGATGATGAAGCCTCTGAAGATGACACGGATTCATTTTTCTCAAACAGCCCAAGAACCTTTATTTTCCAATAAGAGAATATAACAATTTCTGTACACTATGGAAGAGTTTGACTTGGTGAAAACCTTACACAAAACTTCATCTTCTGTAGGATCTGATGAAAATTCTCTTCATTCTCTTGGACTGAACTTAAATACTGATAGGTAAGAATGGGATTTAAAAAAAATGTACCAAAGAAAACCATTTGAATTATTTATGTTTCAACAGAAGTAGTCCCCACCTTAGTACAAATGGGGTATCCTCTTTCTCAGGGAAGACCAGACCATCTGTAATTCAAGGTACAGTTGAAGTCCTAACTTCTTTAATGCAAGAGCTACAAAACAGTGGAAAGACTGATTCGGAACTTTGGAAAAACTGTGAGGTATCTAATTTTGTTTTATTTTTGGAATTTTAATTTTTAACTAAAATATTTTATAATTTAATAGACCAGGTGGTTACAGCTATTCAATTTGGTGGAAAAACAATGCCAAGAACAGATAGTTGCCCAGCAGGAGCAGTTCCACAACCAAATTCAAGTAAGTTACCATTTACATTGATTCCTTTTTTTTCTTACCCAAATCTATAACTTTTTATTTCCAGCATATACAGGAGGAGATAAAAAATTTAGTCAAATTACAGACTAGTAGTGCTTCCTTAGCTTCCTGTGAAGGAAATTCTTCAAACAAACAAGTATCTTCGGAAAGTCAAATGGGTTTTTTTTCTCTAAGCAGTGAGAGAAATGAATCTGTTATCCATTATCCTGAATCCACAGAACCTGAAATACAGCAAGAAATGTCCACGTCACAACCAGACTGCAATGTGGATAGTTGCTCAGTAAGCAGTGGATATGGCACCTTTTGTATCTCAGAATTAAATCTGTACAAATCTAAAGACCCTAAGGAGTTCATGGAGCACATAGATGTTCCCAAAGGACAGTATGTAGCACCTGCGGTGCCGGCTGAGTCACTTGTAGATGGTGTGAAAAATGAGAATTTTTATATACAGACTCCTGAAGAGTGTCATGTGTCTTTAAAGGAAGATGTATCCATTTCTCCTGGTGAATTTGAACATAATTTTCTTGGTGAAAATAAGGTTTCTGAAGTATACAGTGGGAAAACAAATAGGTAAGTAGAATTTCTATCATTTGAAGGGAGTTAAAAGTAATTTTGGTTTTCTCTTCTTAAATAGTAATGCTATAACATCATGGGCACAAAAACTGAAGCAGAACCAACCAAAGAGAGCACATGTAGAAGATGGAGGTTCAAGATCTAAACAAGGAAATGAGCAAAGTAAGAAGACACCAATTGAGAAAGTAGGTGACTAGTCACTTTCCCTGCGGGCTCCTAGCTGTCAATCAATAGTTTTCTTTCTTGTAGTCTGATTTTGCTGCTGCTACACATCCTCGTGCTTTTTACCTCAGTAAACCAGATGAAACTCCAAATGCTTGGATGTCTGATTCAGGAACAGGTATGATACTTACATTTTTATTTTTTTTAACCTCTTTTCTATTCTGTGTGTTTGTGCACATCAGGATTGACTTACTGGAAACTAGAGGAAAAGGATATGCACCACTCTTTGCCTGAAACTTTAGAGAAGACGTTCATATCATTGTCTTCCACAGATGTGTCACCAAACCAGGTAATTTAAAAACACACGGTGGCCGGGCGCGGAACACCATTTAATTTTGTTTCGTATCTTTAAGTCTAATACTAGTAATGAGATGAAGCTACCGTCACTGAAGGATATTTATTATAAAAAACAAAGGGAAAACAAGCAGTTACCTGAGAGGAATCTCACTTCTGCTTCCAACCCAAATCATCCACCAGAGGTAAAGTTGTCCACATTCTGCCGAGTGAACGTAGGGTAAGACTTCGTTGTTGTCTGGTTTCCAGGTCCTGACTCTAGATCCTACGTTACACATGAAGCCAAAGCAGCAGATTTCAGGGATTCAACCTCACGGCCTTCCGAATGCCCTTGATGACAGAATATCCTTTTCCCCGGACTCTGTTCTAGAGCCTAGTATGTCTAGTCCCTCTGACATAGACTCATTTTCACAAGCAAGTAATGTCACTTCTCAGTTACCTGGATTTCCAAAATATCCCTCACACACAAAAGCTTCTCCGGTGGACTCTTGGAAAAATCAGACATTCCAAAACGAAAGTAGGACCAGTTCCACGTTTCCGTCAGTATATACCATTACTAGTAATGATATCTCGGTCAACACTGTAGATGAAGAAAACACTGTCATGGTTGCTTCGGCCTCAGTCAGTCAGTCCCAGCTTCCAGGTACAGCCAACAGTGTCCCAGAATGCATTTCATTGACTTCCTTGGAAGATCCTGTGATATTGTCTAAGTATGTATTTCAGTGAATGGCTTGTAATGTTACTAATATATATTTTTTATTCTCACTGAATAAGGATTAGGCAGAATCTGAAGGAAAAGCATGCTCGACACATAGCAGATCTTCGAGCTTATTATGAATCAGAAATAAATAGTTTGAAACAGAAGCTGGAGGCAAAAGAAATCTCTGGAGTTGAAGATTGGAAGATAACCAATCAAATTCTTGTAGACAGGTAAAATTTATAATTTAGCTGTGAAGTTTTCTCTTCTAATTGAAGCTAAATTTATGGTTTTTAGATGTGGCCAATTAGATAGTGCTTTGCATGAAGCTACTAGTCGCGTGAGAACACTTGAAAATAAGAATAACTTACTGGAAATTGAAGTGGTAAGTACTCTTTTTTTGGTGGGTGTTCTGGTAAAAAAAAATTATGTTTGTCTTTGTTTTATAGAATGATTTGAGAGAACGCTTCAGTGCAGCCAGCAGTGCTTCCAAAATTTTGCAGGAACGAATTGAAGAAATGAGAACAAGCAGTAAAGAAAAAGACAATACCATCATTCGACTAAAATCTAGACTGCAAGATTTAGAAGAAGCATTTGAGAATGCTTACAAACTCTCAGATGATAAAGAAGCTCAACTAAAACAAGAGAACAAAATGTTTCAAGATGTAAGTAGCGAATAATAGTAACTTAATGACGTGTGGTATAATTTTTTTTTGTTTTTCCTTGTAGCTTTTAGGAGAGTATGAGTCCCTTGGAAAAGAACACAGGAGAGTAAAGGTAAGGGGTAATGGTTCATGTTCTAGATTTCACAGTTATCTGAATTTCTCCTTTATTTCCATAGGATGCATTAAATACAACTGAGAACAAATTGCTTGATGCATATACTCAGATTTCTGATTTGAAAAGGTAAAATGTATTAACTTACTAATGTACACATATACTTAATTTATCTTTATTGCTTTTGAATTAGAATGATTTCAAAACTTGAAGCTCAGGTCAAGCAAGTAGAACATGAAAATATGTTAAGCCTTCGTCATAATTCTAGAATTCACGTGAGACCCTCGCGTGCCAAGTAAGTTATTTCATTTACTCTCTATAAAGCTATTTATAATGCCTGACCGTTTTCATTCTAATAGCACACTAGCAACTTCAGACGTCAGCAGGCGGAAATGGCTGATTCCAGGTGCAGAGTATTCCATCTTTACTGGCCAGCCTCTGGACACCCAGGACAGTAACGTGGATAACCAGCTGGAGGAAACCTGTAGCCTAGGGTGAGATAACTTTGCTAAAGATTCTATTTAGGTAGCACTGTATGTCTTAAAATTATTGTTTAAGGCACCGTTCACCTCTGGAAAAGGATTCTTCACCTGGAAGTTCATCAACAAGCTTGTTGATAAAAAAGCAAAGAGAGACTTCAGACACGCCGATCATGAGAGCTTTAAAAGAACTTGATGAGGGAAAAATATTTAAAAATTGGGGGACACAGACAGAGAAAGAGGACACCTCAAATAGTGAGTATTTCCTTGTTTGAGATAGATGGATATTTTTGTTTTGCTTTTTTTTGGTCTGCTGTAGTAAATCCTCGGCAAACTGAAACTTCAGTTAATGCAAGTCGTTCTCCAGAAAAGTGTGCCCAACAGAGACAAAAGAGACTTAATTCGGCCTCACAGAGATCATCATCTTTACCACCTTCAAATCGTAAATCAAGTACTCCAAGTAAGAGTTAGATGTGTACATCTCTTGGGTTCAAAGAATATTTCCTCTTCATTTTCTTCTATAGCAAAAAGAGAGATTATGCTAACACCAGTGACTGTGGCTTATAGTCCAAAGCGATCCCCTAAAGAAAACTTGTCCCCAGGATTTAGTCATCTGCTTAGCAAAAATGAGAGCAGTCCAATTCGGTAAGTTCTCTAAAATTGTAGAATAAAGTTTATTTTCTCACAAGTAACTTGCTTCATTCAATAGATTTGATATACTTTTGGATGATTTAGATACTGTTCCTGTGTCTACATTACAACGTACCAATCCAAGAAAGCAACTCCAGTTTCTTCCTCTAGATGACTCGGAAGGTATCTTTTCCTAAAAAATATTAGTTATGGTTGAAATATAAGCAATTTCTCTCCTCTCTGACAGAAAAAACTTATTCTGAGAAAGCCACCGATAACCATGTTAATCATAGCTCTTGCCCTGAACCGGTGCCAAATGGAGTGAAGAAAGTATCTGTGAGAACAGCCTGGGAGAAGAATAAATCAGTTAGCTACGAACAGTGTAAGCCGGTTTCAGTCACTCCACAGGGGAATGATTTTGAATATACAGCAAAAATTCGGACCCTAGCTGAAACAGAACGATTTTTTGATGAACTTACAAAAGAAAAGGACCAGGTAAAAACAAACAAATATTTTTAAAAATTGTTAATTTAAACATATTTTTTTCGTGTGTTAACAGATTGAGGCAGCACTAAGCAGGATGCCTTCTCCTGGAGGACGAATCACTTTACAGACAAGATTAAATCAGGTGAAATGTCTTAGCTTGAATCTGCTTTAGAGCTAATTAAACTTTTCCCATTGTTTTCACCTAGGAAGCCTTGGAAGATCGTTTGGAAAGGATTAATCGAGAACTGGGTTCAGTTCGCATGACGCTAAAGAAATTCCATGTTTTGCGCACCTCTGCAAATCTTTGAGATTTGTAGCCATTAAATTTTGAGACATTTTTGTTTGCACTAATGTATAATTATGCAGTCAGAAAAGGCAAACTATTTTGTACTGTTTATAAGCCTTCAAACAGTAGTTTTACAATCATGCTATTCTTACACTTGCTATTTTATACTTCAAATGGCCACATATTTTCAAGATATTTTTGTTATGCTCAGGAATCTCTTGTATATTTTACTATTTAAAAAGCATTATTTTTAAATAGTATCTGTCTCCAATTTATATCAAGAATAAGGAAATATAAACAGAGGAAGCAGCTTGTTTCTAAACAAATAGTGTTATCCTTTTACAATTAACTGCACATCAATTTTATAGACTTGTTCTACATTGTAAATACAATTCAGTTTTTAAAAAATAAAGCTTAATAGCTTCCATAATGATAGACTAGTACATGCTGAATACATAAACAATTACAGTGTACCTTGGATTTCAGTTGTGTTGAGGTTTTTAAAAAATGATAATGCAATTCGTATTTGAAACGTGTCTTAGAGTGAATATCAGAATAGTAATAATGGACTCTTGGAAAGCTTTGAAAACTACATGAATATAACTCATTTTCTTTAAACTTTATTGTCTGTAAGAGAAAAAAGAGAGATTGTAATTCTCTAATTTTATCTTTTCTAAAAAAGTTAAACAATTGGAGAGCCCTCTCTGGAGGGCTCTCAGAGTAGCTCTCTGCCCATTGTTCTGAATTAACTTGTGTCCCACCCTGGACAATAAATGGACAGATAAACCCTTTGAAATACAAGCCACCACCCCGTGAGGGATTAAGAGGGCAGCCTGGTTTTCTTAGTGTGCATGGCTTCAGCTGTCCGTCATAGTTGTCATCTGGATATGTTCACCCCTTTCCACTCCTTCACCCTGGCCAAAAGGAAAATATTTCCACTGTAGGTGCTGTAAGAACACTAGACTTTAGATCATCACAATCTACTGTATTTGTTAATGGACAGGGAGTGTGTCCGGATGGAGCCTGGTGCCTTCCCCTCGGCCTTGCAGAGGGCTCCAGCCCACTGCCTCTGTGGTAGCCGCTGGCTCTCAGAAGTAGCACGTGGGCAGGAGTCTCTCCTCTGATCCAGGAGCATTGGCAGGTTTGTGTTGGGACTGCTGGTTAAGTTGGAGCTGTGTAACTACTTAGTTTTTGGTAGCCAATCAGAACGCAGTGCCCCACATATTCCAGCTCGGTACATGTTGATAAACAGACTCATCCAAACTTTCAAAATGGATTCGTACTAAACATGCTCAGGTTTTAAATTTTGGTTTGCTTTTGAGCTTTTCCTCTTTATGTGGCTCTTAATAATAAGTAGTTAGAATGAACCAAGCCATCCCAGTTATTCCAAGCAGGCTCTCAAATGACCTTTGAGCACCCTTCACCTGGCTGGTCCCCAGGCCAGGGGTCCACAGCCCTGCTCCCTTCTCAGCAAGGAGGGTGGCCTGTCTGACAGTGCAGTTGAACCTTTGCTCCCTACTCTGCAACTTTTGAAGACTTCAGGCTAATCAAAATTACTTATAATTAGAATCAAGTGCCTTTATTCTTGTTTTTTATTTTTATTTTATTTTATTTATTTATTTTTTTAGATGGAGTTTTGCCCTTGTTGCCCAGGCTGGAGTGCAATGGCATGATCTCAGCTCACTGCAACCTCTGCCTCCCGGGTTCAAGCGATTCTCCTGCCTCAGCCTGCTGGGTAGCTGGGATTACAGGCATCTGCCACCACGCCCGGCTAATTTTGTGTGTGTGTATATGTCTATGTGTGTGTGTGTATTTTCTAAAAAATGTATTCTTTTTTCTTCATAGCTGTGAAGAGGGATACCAAGGAAAGTTCTTTCTGCTGTCTTTCTCTTCGGTAATGCTTATCTTATGAACACTCAACTGAAAAAACACTCCACCTAAAAGCAGGAAAGATGGCAATTCTAAATAGCAGCTATTATCCCCGGGTATAAACTATTTTTGTTGTTGGCTTGGGGCTTTGCTGCAGGTATTAATAGTTTAAAAAGAAAAAAAAAAAAAAAACCCTAAGCAAATCTGCCACCTCTGGGAAGTGCCTTTTAAAATGCAAATAGAAAGTGAACTCTCCCCTGATGCCTGGATCTGCCCCCTTCCTTTCCCTTGCTAAGCCTCTGTTTGCAGGAGCTACTCCTGAGGTATGGAAATGGTCTTTGCAACTGAAGGACTTTTCCAACTGAAGCAACAGATGTAGCTAAAGTGGCCGTGCTAGGGTTGTGCAGAGCTGGGCTCAGGGGACAAGAAAGGAGAGACTTGGAGCCAGAGAGACCTGGGTCACATCCTGGCACAGGCCTGCCTTTCTCAGCTATAAGATGAAATAAGAAAACTCCTTTCATTAAGGGAGATTTTGTAAAGTGCCTGGTGCTTAGTAAGTGCTCAAGAAATATTATATTTCAGATTCATTGAGTTAAGTAGGTTTTTGAGGTAGCATCCTTTTTTTTTTTTTTTTTTTTTTTTGAGATGGAGTCTCTAGTTCTGTTGCCCAGGCTGGAGTGCAGTGGTGTGATACTGGCTCACTGCAACCTGTCTCCTGGGTTCAAGCTATTCTCCTGCCTCAGCCTCCCGTGTAGGTGGGATTACAGGTGCATACCACGCCTGGTTAATTTTTGTATTTTCGGTAGAGACGGGGTTCTCACCATGTTGGCCATCCTGGTCTTGAACTTCTGACCCCAAATGATCTGCCTGCCTTGGCCTCCCATAGTGTTGGGATTACAGGCGTGAGCCACTGCGCCCAGCCTTGAGGTAGCATACTTTCTGAAATAAAAAAGTAGATTATGTCCGAAGCAGTTGACCTAAAAACTGCCTTGGACTGACATTTGTTAGGTGGTCTAAGATGTTCTCTTCACGCTTTGCAAAAAAATGAGCTTTTTTGGAGTTTAAATTAAGCATCCCTCTGGTGTGTTTGGTTTTTTAGCCACCAAAAATTTAACAAATTTGATAACCTGTCACGTGTAAGTTCAGAAAGCACTTTGGTCTTAATTGGTGACTTGGGGGTTATTTGGTATAAATATAGGTTGTTTTTCTAAAAATTATTGCCAGTATCCTCCAAATAATTGCCCCTTCAAATGTTTCATCTAAAGGTGACAGCTTGTGGGCAGAACCATGCACAGGAAGTGCCTGCCAGTGGGTGTTAGGAGATGTAGGTGGAGTCTGTGATAGCCAACCAAAAGCTATCCCCTTCTCGCCCAGAAAAGCCACGTGCTTTGCTGGACGCTACTTGAAATCTGAACTCTGCACCTACATATGTAGTAAAATTAGACACTTTTGTCACTTTAATTTTTAGATTATCTCAAGTTTTCACTAGATTTCAATGTGCCACTTGTGCTATGAGTCTTTAAGAAGCTTTAAAAAATAAATGCACACCTGTAGCCTTTTACCATTCAGACAGGTAGATTATATTTACCTGTCATGAGGGACCATGTATGGTTGACAGTTGCAGGTTTGATTAAATCCACTATATTGCACAAATTTTGCTGGAAATAATTTCCTGCCCTGCCAAGAGCTCTATGGTAGTTTGATAATAAACTACTACCCCAGTATTCTTAGGAACTGTGTTACTAAGTCTTTTCTGCCTGATTTGTACTTTATTTCCATAGACCCCTCAGATATGTGAGGAATCAAGCCATAAATGTGCATTTGCTGGACATTATGTACCATGTCATCTCTATGACTACAGATTTCAAGGATAATTTTTACATCTAACAATTTCACTGTAACAGTGACCGATAATGTGAGAAATGTGCTTTTTACAGTGCTGCTGGTGGGTAGACAAGTGCTTGCTGCAGTTGTTTCTGAATCTAGCCAGATGCTGGAGTCGTGAAGCTGTAAGCTCCGCGGGAGCAGGGACCATCTCTCTTTCTTGCACTACAGGCACTCAATAAATACTTGTGGCTGTGAACTGGCGTGTGGCCTTTGTGTGTTTATTTCTGC